GCCATACTTATACTAAAGAAGACAGTCATTATATATCTGAAATTCACATTTAACTGAGTATCCTGTATTTTATTTGCTAAATCTGGCCACTTTCCAGGGCTGCCAGGTGAAGCCGTTTAGGCTCCACCATCTCCAAGGTGCCTGGCTCAGGGGCCAGGGAGGGCTGAAATCCAGCCCATGATCCCTTACCCAACAGCCCTTGCCCTGCTGTGTCTACCAACAGGGGTTCTGGTCTCTAATTCACACACGATACCAAGGGCTGGAAGCACCCTGAACTGGCCCCCGTATTAATTGTGTCTTTAAAATGTTGTGTATTTTATGATGCTTTGACATCTGGGGCCTTGCAGACCCAGGGAAGGACCAGGGTAAGCTAATTCCTGGAGATAGCAAGCAGGCTTTATATCAAAGCAGACCAACCAATCCAGAGCCCAGGCCCCCACAGCCTTTTTTCATCAGGCTCCATAGTCCAGGACATTATACCCCTACCCTAAATCTCCCCAGGGCCACACATCAGACCACCCCTACAGCTCAGGGCCCAGGGAAATTATTCAAGCTATCCAATCCTAAACCTGCTGAGCCACCAACCCTACCTCACCATTCCTTCCTATGAAAGCAAGCCACAACAGAGGCTGTGCCCACACTCTCCCCACACCTCCCACCCCAGCCCCAACTGACCCTGGGGCCTCCCCTTCCTCTGGGAACTATGAGTAGCAAACTGTCTTTTCTTTTTTTCTTTCTTTTTTTATTTTTTATTTATTTTATTTATTTATTTATTTATTTTGAGACAGAGTTTCACTCTTGTTGCCCAGACTGGAGTGCAATGGCGTGATCTCAGCTCACCGCAACCTCCACCTCCTGGGCTCAAGTGATTCTCCTGCCTCAGCCTCCAGAATAGCTGGGATTGCAGGCGTGTGCCATCATGCCCAGCTAATTTTTTTTTCTTTTTTTGTATTTTTAAAAGAGACGGGGTTACTCCATGTTGGTCAGGCTGGTCTCAAACTCCCGACCTCAGGTGATCCACCTGCCTCAGCCTCCCAAAGTGCTGGGATTACAGGACTGAGCCACTGCGCCCGGCCGCAAACTGTCTTTTCAACGGCAGTTGTCTCCTGATCTGTTGGCCTCCCTCTACCTGAATAAAAACAAAATTCTGGGTACATTTTTAAACAGCCCCCACCAAACTCCACTCAACAAAACTGTGCATAGAGTCCCAGATGGGGTTAATGTACCACAGAGCCTCTAAGATGAATGAGGCCTTACAGTATACCTGGGCCAACCTCTTTTGTCTGCAGCTAGAAAATTGAGGCCTGGTGGGGAAGTGACTGTCCTTCTCAGTGGTGGAGTGGGCAGTGCCAGGCCTGGAACCACAATTCCTGACACCCTGGCCTCTGCCCTTGCCCATGCTCCTCCTAGGGCAAGCCGGTCCCCCAAGCTCCGCAGCTGGGGGCCCAGCCTCCAGAACGCCCGCTCGCCTCAGGTCTGAGGGTTTTCCTTGTCCTCAGAGACTGGGGAAATACACGGCCTGGTTCCCCCTACCCACCAGTCCTCTAAGCAATCCTGGAAAGATAAGCAGGGCCTTGGTCATCCGAGGATGTGAGGCAGGCCCGTCCCCACTCTGAGGGTGTGTCTTTCCTGTCCCAAACTGACCACCTGCCAAGAGGTCACTCCAGGGCTGCCGATCAAAGAACCCAGCACCTGGTGCCAGAACCCAGGGCAAACTCCTTCCCTCAGACACAAGTCCAGGGGGAGGGAGGGATGGCTGCCTCTTGGAAGACAAGCCTCTCCCTTATGTCCTGGGCTGAAGCCACCCTGTCCTGTTATGTAATACAAGGATATAACACAGAGAGAGAGTTGTCCAGAGGAGAATGAAAAGGAAGGATAGGGGCTTTCCTTCCAGTCTGAGCACCTGTCCTGTCCCTCCCTGAACTTGGGCCAGCCTGGACCCTAGCAGAGTCAATGTCCTGCAGAGGACACATGCCATCAGGTGGAGAGAGAGGTCAGGGTCACTCTGCTGGACCTGTCCCAGGATCACCTTGAGCTCAACATGTCATCCTTGTCTACATTGTGAAGGCCCCTCGGAGAGCCTGGTACCATACTACTGCACAGCAGGGCGGGGGACCCGATCCATGCTCCTGGGCCTGTGACGGGAACGGCAGCGCCAGGCAGTCGCAGGCCTGGGTTCCAGCTTCCACTGCATAACCTCAGGCAACTCACTCCCTGGGCATCTGTTTCCTCGTCTGCAAAATGAAGGTGTTGGATCAGACGCTCCGGAAGAGAAACAGATTCCTCAGGGGACAGTCACCTCAGATGGTCTCCTGCCCCTCTGTGGCTTGTCCAGGGAGCAGCAGAGGCCTGAGACCCTCAATGTGTCCCTGGACATGAGCATGGGAAGAGGCCCTGTGTCCCAAGGCAAGGCACTTCATTTCTCTGGGCCTCTCCTCCAAACCATGGTCATCCACCATCCTAACTGTCCACCCCACGGCCAGTGGTTCTCATGGAGACCAAAGGGGTGACCAGCAGAGCCCGCACACGTCAGTGGAGCTTCCCCAGGCACGGGGCTGTGTGCCGGGCAGGGAGAAGCTACAAGCCTGTGATGTGGAGTATACCCAGTAGGTTACACAATCCAGGGCTCCTATGGAGCAGGCTCTGGGGGCTGTCCGAGCCAACCCCTCTGCTTCCCCTCCCAGGGACCCAGCCCACCCCCTCCTCCCCCAGGGCTGCAAGGAGCCCTGCCATAGGCCAACAGCACTCCTGACTTCCCCAGAGAGGCTACATATGAGGAGGGGCCAGAGCATCAGCCGCAGAGAGGAAGAGAAGCTGGGAGCACACACAAAATCAGGCAGCCTCCAAGGACCCCAGAAAAGACCCCTCAGGGCAGCCCTGGCTGCTGTCGGGTCTGACGCCCTCAGTGGCTGTCACATGGTGGATGATTATCCCCGTGGGCTCAGGAGCTGGCAGCCTGAATTTGGATCCGGGCTCTGCCACCTTCCAGCTGCGTGACCTCACCTTGCCGTGCCTCCCTGTCCTTGCCATACAATGGGAACGACAGCAGCACCCACTTTAAGGGGTGCTTGTGAGGAGTTGAATGAGAAACACGCCTGGCACATAGCGAGCTTGCAACAAGCACTGCTGTTGGGATTGTCACCCCCTCACTGGATCCACACGGCTGCAAGGTCCACCCCACTATGGACCTCGCGTTTCCCATATGCAGACATCGGTGTCATAGTTAGGCTGGCCACATGGTTCTGAAGGCCTAGCTCAAACCTGGGATCCGTAACATAACATGGTGATGTCACCCTCTGCCTCAGTTTCCCCAGCTGCAAAATGCAGTGATAATGATCACGGATGTCTGTTAGGGTTGCAGAGTGACTTACAAGAAATTATGCATCAGAAGCACCCTGTCAAGGGCAGGAGTAAGGACTGGATAAATGTGAGCTACTATTATTGGCTCCTGTCCCACAGGGGGAACCCCAGTTCCCTGCCCCAGGGGTCATACAGCTATTTCATAAAACACCAGGCCTGTTCTCAAAGTTTCTGGGTTGCTCACCGACCATTCTCTCTGTGACTCCACCATGGGACCAGTAGGGGAGGGATGAGCCTCAGCCCTGGAGGGCACCAGGCCCCTTCCCCAGGAGGAAGGGCAGGAGAGGAAGCACCCAGTCCCTCCCCCAGCACAGGCTGGCCATGCTTCTCCTTAACAGGCCACTGTCACAGCCTCCAGGGTGCAGGGCGAGCCACACTGCCGGATGGGGCCTTGGGCAGTGCCCACTGCAGGCTCCCAGCGGGTGTCGGCTGCAGAGGCACAGAGCAGGAAAAGGCCCCTCCAAGCTTCTTCCTGGAGACTCAACCCTGGGCTGTCTGGGGACAGTGGGTTCCTTCCCTGTTCCTCATACTTCTGAGGGCCTGGCGCCAGAGTGGAGACCACATTCTTTCTTCTGGAAAGCCCCCAAGTCCACACAGCAGGGGAGGAAGGATGGGTTACGGAAGAGGAGGGGCGAGAGGACAGGCTGAGCCCAGAAAGAACCCTTCCTAAGTGCAGCTTCCTGCCAGGCAGGAGGGTTGCAAGGTCTTAGCACGCACAGTCGTGTCTGTGTCTGCTTGGAGCCCCTTGCCCTCTACCCCTACCACCAGGACCACTGGCCTCGCCTTTTACCACCTTTGCTAAGAGGAGCTCTGGAGACCCCACTCAGGAAAGGGATAAGTGCCCACATGCATAGGGCCCTCACCCTCCACTGGGCACCCCCTCCCTGGTCACTCACCCATCACCCTGCACCTATCTGCCCAGCTTAGGGGCCTAGAGTCTCCACTGGGTGTGGCCGAGGCTCATCCTGGCCTTCTCTGTGAAGGGCACCCCTCTGGCCTCTGGCCTCAAGGCTGGATGCAGGGACTGGGGCAAAAAGCACTGCGCATCCTCCACCTGGCCCACACACCCTTATTCAAGCCAGGTGGCAACCAGCCCATGGGGAGCCCCAAGCAGCTATCAAAAGGGGAAGCAGAGCCATGATTTTTTAAAAAAAAAAAAAAAGGGACCCAGCAGGTGGGGAAGGTGAGTAGCGGGGAGAAGCGAGGCGGCCTTGCTGCCAGGCAATCAGGCTACTCTCGGCCTTTCCAGACGGTTTGCCTGTCATCGGGCACCCCATATTTAGCACCAGTGCTTGGGCCCCCACCCCTTGTCTGCCCTCCAGCCCACCCATTTCCGAGAGCTCAGCCTGGCTCTCCACTGCCCAGAGGAGGCCCTGGGGGCTTTGGAAAGAGCAGAGTGGCCAGCCACTGCCACCCAAGCAGGAAAACCATGGGGTGGGGTACACTGTGTACAACCATACCTGGGAAGACCGGCCTCCCAGGCCGGTGCTGGGGAACTAGAGAAGTGAGTGCCAAATCCCTGCCCTTAGGGAGGGGCAGTGGGGGTGGGTGCACAGCCCTGAGGCGGCACCTGAGCAGGCAGCGTCCAGAGAGAACCTGGGGCCCCGCAGAGTCACGGCAGTCAGTGGACAGAGGCCCATGAACACCCAAAGACAAAAACAGGTACGCGCACATACCCACGGGGGTGTATGCCCGAGCTTTCTCTCCCCTTTCCCTTTCTCCCAAGACCCTGCTTCGGGACGGCAAGCGGGAGAGCATCGTCAGCACCCTCTTCATCTCCCCTGGTGACGTGGAGAATGGCCAGAGCATCGTGTGTCGTGCCACCAACAAAGCCATCCCCGGAGGAAAGGAGACGTCGGTCACCATTGACATCCAGCGTGAGTACCCACCCCCTCCCCCAACCCAGCCCCCGGTCTACAAGTGACTCTCCTCTCCCTGCAGACCCTCCACTGGTCAACCTCTCGGTGGAGCCACAGCCAGTGCTGGAGGACAACGTCGTCACTTTCCACTGCTCTGCAAAGGCCAACCCAGCTGTCACCCAGTACAGGTGAGAGTCACTGCTGAGGGGGCCCGGCCTGGAGGCCCACATCAGCCCCTGGCCTTTGTTGCAGGTGGGCCAAGCGGGGCCAGATCATCAAGGAGGCATCTGGAGAGGTGTACAGGACCACAGTGGACTACACGTACTTCTCAGAGCCCGTCTCCTGTGAGGTGACCAACGCCCTGGGCAGCACCAACCTCAGCCGCACGGTTGACGTCTACTGTGAGTGCAGTGGTGCAGGCTTCCCCAGGCGACTGAACCTGTCTTCTTCTTCCTCACATCGCAGTTGGGCCCCGGATGACCACAGAACCCCAATCCTTGCTCGTGGATCTGGGCTCTGATGCCATCTTCAGCTGCGCCTGGACCGGCAACCCATCCCTGACCATCGTCTGGATGAAGCGGGGCTCCGGAGTGGTGAGGCTGCAGCTCAGACCTCGGGGCACCTCCTCTTGGCATCTGAGCCTGCCAATTCTCCTAGGTCCTGAGCAATGAGAAGACCCTGACCCTCAAATCCGTGCGCCAGGAGGACGCGGGCAAGTACGTGTGCCGGGCTGTGGTGCCCCGTGTGGGAGCCGGGGAGAGAGAGGTGACCCTGACCGTCAATGGTAAGACCCTCGCTGGGGTGAGCCAGGCCTGACGGGTGCCTAATGGGACGCTGTTTCTCAACAGGACCCCCCATCATCTCCAGCACCCAGACCCAGCACGCCCTCCACGGCGAGAAGGGCCAGATCAAGTGCTTCATCCGGAGCACGCCGCCGCCGGACCGCATCGTGAGTGCTCCAGGGACGGCGGGCGGGGGCCGGGGTCTCCTCCTGATTCTGCGCCCCCGGGCAGGCCTGGTCCTGGAAGGAGAACGTTCTGGAGTCGGGCACATCGGGGCGCTATACGGTGGAGACCATCAGCACCGAGGAGGGCGTCATCTCCACCCTGACCATCAGCAACATCGTGCGGGCCGACTTCCAGACCATCTACAACTGCACGGCCTGGAACAGCTTCGGCTCCGACACTGAGATCATCCGGCTCAAGGAGCAAGGTGAGAGCTGCCAGGGCCATGAGGGAACAACGTGGCTGTAGACGCTTGCTTTATTTCCAAACAGGTTCGGAAATGAAGTCGGGAGCCGGGCTGGAAGCAGGTACGGAAGGAGATGATGAGAATGGCCCTGGGCGTCATCAGCTGTGCCCGCTTCTCTCCCACAGAGTCTGTGCCGATGGCCGTCATCATTGGGGTGGCCGTAGGAGCTGGTGTGGCCTTCCTCGTCCTTATGGCAACCATCGTGGCGTTCTGCTGTGCCCGTTCCCAGAGAAGTACGGGAGGGAGATCCGGGATCTCAGGGAGGCTATCATCTACACTTTACTATTTTATCTCCAGATCTCAAAGGTGTTGTGTCAGCCAAAAATGATATCCGAGTGGAAATTGTCCACAAGGAACCAGCCTCTGGTCGGGAGGGTGAGGAGCACTCCACCATCAAGCAGCTGATGGTAAGAATGCAATTACGCCCCATCCCATCCCGCTATCTACTGAGCAGCCTTTTTTGGGTTGCAGATGGACCGGGGTGAATTCCAGCAAGACTCAGTCCTGAAACAGCTGGAGGTCCTCAAAGAAGAGGAGAAAGAGTTTCAGAACCTGAAGGTAAGAAGGGCCCCGGGTTATAAGACACAGCCAGGTGACGCTCCTCTTCCTCTCGCCCATCCAGGACCCCACCAATGGCTACTACAGCGTCAACACCTTCAAAGAGCACCACTCAACCCCGACCATCTCCCTCTCCAGCTGCCAGCCCGACCTGCGTCCTGCGGGCAAGCAGCGTGTGCCCACAGGCATGTCCTTCACCAACATCTACAGCACCCTGAGCGGCCAGGGCCGCCTCTACGACTACGGGCAGCGGTTTGTGCTGGGCATGGGCAGCTCGTCCATCGAGCTTTGTGAGCGGGAGTTCCAGAGAGGCTCCCTCAGCGACAGCAGCTCCTTCCTGGACACGCAGTGTGACAGCAGCGTCAGCAGCAGCGGCAAGCAGGATGGCTATGTGCAGTTCGACAAGGCCAGCAAGGCTTCTGCTTCCTCCTCCCACCACTCCCAGTCCTCGTCCCAGAACTCTGACCCCAGTCGACCCCTGCAGCGGCGGATGCAGACTCACGTCTAAGGATCACACACCGCGGGTGGGGACGGGCCAGGGAAGAGGTCAGGGCACGTTCTGGTTGTCCAGGGACGAGGGGTACTTTGCAGAGGACACCAGAATTGGCCACTTCCAGGACAGCCTCCCAGCGCCTCTGCCACTGCCTTCCTTCGAAGCTCTGATCAAGCACAAATCTGGGTCCCCAGGTGCTGTGTGCCAGAGGTGGGCGGGTGGGGAGACAGACAGAGGCTGCGGCTGAGTGCGCTGTGCTTAGTGCTGGACACCCGTGTCCCCGGCCCTTTCCTGGAGGCCCCTCTACCACCTGCTCTGCCCACAGGCACAAGTGGCAGCTATAACTCTGCTTTCATGAAACTGCGGTCCACTCTCTGGTCTCTCTGTGGGCTCTACCCCTCGCTGACCAGAAGCTCTACCTACCCCTGTGCCTGTGCTCCCATACAGCCCTGGGGAGAAGGGGATGACGTCTTCCCAGCACTGAGCTGCCCCAGAAACCCCGGCTCCCCACTGCTGCTCATAGCCCATACCCTGGAGGCTGACAAGCCAGAAATGGCCTTGGCTAAAGGAGCCTCTCTCTCACCAGGCTGGCCGGGAGCCCACCCCCAATTTGTTTGGTGTTTTGTGTCCATACTCTTGCAGTTCTGTCCTTGGACTTGATGCCGCTGAACTCTGCGGTGGGACCGGTCCGGTCAGAGCCTGGTGTACTGGGGGGAGGGAGGGAGGAGGGAGCCTGTGCTGACGGAGCACCTCGCCGGGTGTGCCCCTCCTGGGCTGTGTGACCCCAGCCTCCCCACCCACCTCCTGCTTTGTGTACTCCTCCCCTCCCCCTCAGCACAATCGGAGTTCATATAAGAAGTGCGGGAGCTTCTCTGGTCAGGGTTCTCTGAACACTTATGGAGAGAGTGCTTCCTGGGAAGTGTGGCGTTTGAAGGGGCTGGAGGGCAGGTCTTTAAGATGGCGAGACTGCCCTTCTCAGCTGATAAACACAAGAACGGCGATCCTGTCTTCAGTAAGGCTCCACGAGAAGAGAGGAAGTATATCTACACCTCAACCCTCCTAGTCACCACCTGAAATAAATGTTAGGGACACTACTCCAACATGTTTGTTCTGTTCTTTTGTTCCTACAAAGCCACAGGAAGAACCCAAGAGCTCATAGAATGCGTTGGGAACCCAAGGTTCTCTGCCCTCCTTTGATTCAATCTTCCTAGACAATAAAGGCAGTTGATAGCTCTGATTGTGGTGGCAATTAAACCTACAGGCTGACTC